ACTTGGTAGTCTGGGTCTGTGTAGTAAACATTATCAATCTGTTGCCTTAATGGTATACACATCTAGAGGCTAGGAATACCTAACTTCCCGGGAATGCAGCCCAGCAAGTCCCAGCCTCATTTTCCTAGCCCTCACTCAACACAGAGTCGCTCTAGTTCGAACCCCTCTAACATATTCTCTCTCAGGTGTGAAAATTGCTGCAGCAGTTCGCTATTTGCAACACAGCACATGGAAATCACAGCAATGGAGAGCCTTCAGAAAAGCTTCTGGGGAGGGACAGCCTGGTGGCTCAACTCCTGTAATCCCAACCCATGGGGAGGTCGAGATGGGAGGATCCCTTGAGCTCGAGTTCCAGACTGACCTGGGCAACGTGGGGAGACAACGCCTCTATTTATTTAAAAAATTACATATATATATATATATATACATACACACACACATATATACATACACACATATATACATACATATACATACATATATATAAAACGCTTCTGCGTTGGCAATTGAGATGATTTGGCGAGTGTGTCTTTTTTCATTGCTAAAAATCTGTCACGTTGGCTCTCACAGAAACTTGTGATACCTGAAGACACAGGTAATGGGATAAAGATTAGCACTCTGGGAAAAGGTTCCACAATTTTATTAATCATACACCATCTGTGTCCGCCCTTTTAAAGAAATGGGCGCAATCAGCCAACGACCTCGGCTTTACACCTGTTCTCCAAGAGGCCCTAGTTGTTCCCTACTGTAAGCTGCCCCAGAAAAGGTCCGCATCAATTAACCCACGGGAACAGCCCGGGGCTGGAGGATGCCCCAGGAATCCGGCCTCCCGCCGCGCCTCCTCCCCCCACAAGCAGTTCCTTCCTGCCTGCCGGAAGCTCAGGGCTCCGCCCACTTCGGCAACTCTGAAGCCACCGCCGGAAACACCTGGCCTCAGCCAATAGTTAGCTTCCCAGGAAACGTTACCTCTGACCTCGGGGCTAATCAGAGACAGTGGGACGCACCCCTCGCGAGAGGTGAGGTTGAAGCTGCCTCCGCCATCTTGGAGATGGGAGACGGGCGATGGCTGTGGTCCTTCTGCTAATGCAAACAACAAAACGGGCACACTAGTCACCCCCGAGGGAGGCCACCATCACTGTAACTGTTGGCCAAAGCTACAAAAGAAGCGAGGGAATCCAACCGAGCGCAGCGACACTGAGAACAGCTTCCCCTGCCTTCTGCGGCGGCAGAAGTGAAGTGCCTGAGGACCGGAAGGATGGTGCAGTCCTGCTCCGCCTACGGCTGCAAGAACCGCTACGACAAGGACAAGCCCGTTTCTTTCCACAAGTGAGGACCCTGCGCGCCTCGCGGGGCCGGTCGGACAGATAATTGAATTATGCCTTCTTCTTAGGTTTCCTCTTACTCGACCCAGTCTTTGTAAAGAATGGGAGGCAGCTGTCAGAAGAAAAAACTTTAAACCCACCAAGTATAGCAGTATTTGTTCAGAGCACTTTACTCCAGACTGCTTTAAGAGAGAGTGCAACAACAAGTTACTGAAAGAGAATGCTGTGCCCACAATATTTCTTTGTACTGAGCCACATGACAAGGTAATATGCATTTTAAAATATTGGGTTGCTTTAAATTCAAACATACTTTGTATTTTTGTTTTAGAAAGAAGATCTTCTGGAGCCACAGGAACAGCTTCCCCCACCTCCTTTACCGCCTCCTGTTTCCCAGGTTGATGCTGCTATTGGATTACTAATGCCGCCTCTTCAGACCCCTGTTAATCTCTCAGTTTTCTGTGACCACAACTATACTGTGGAGGATACAATGCACCAGCGGAAAAGGATTCATCAGCTAGAACAGCAAGTTGAAAAACTCAGAAAGAAGCTCAAGACCGCACAGCAGCGATGCAGAAGGCAAGAACGGCAGCTTGAAAAATTAAAGGAGGTTGTTCACTTCCAGAAAGAGAAAGACGACGTATCAGAAAGAGGTTATGTGATTCTACCAAATGACTACTTTGAAATAGTTGAAGTACCAGCATAAAAAAATGAAATGTGTATTGATTTCTAATGGGGCAATACCACATATCCTCCTCTAGCCTGTAAAGGAGTTTCATTTAAAAAAATAACATTTGATTACTTATATAAAAACAGTTCAGAATATTTTTTTAAAAAAAATTCTATATATACTGTAAAATTATAAATTTTTTTGTTTGTAATTTCAGGTTTTTTACATTTTAACAAAATATTTTAAAAGTTATAAACTAACCTCAGACCTCTAATGTAAGTTGGTTTCAAGATTGGGGATTTTGGGGTTTTTTTTTAGTATTTATAGAAATAATGTAAAAATAAAAAGTAAAGAGAATGAGAACAGTGTGGTAAAAGGGTGATTTCAGTTTAAAACTTAAAATTAGTACTGTTTTATTGAGAGAATTTAGTTATATTTTAAATCAGAAGTATGGGTCAGATCATGGGACATAACTTCTTAGAATATATATATACATATGTACATATTCTCATATGTAAAGTCACAAGGTTCATTTATCTTTCTGAATCAGTTATCAAAGATAAATTGGCAAGTCAGTACTTAAGAAAAAAGATTTGATTATCATCACAGCAGAAAAAAGTCATTGCATATCTGATCAATAACTTCAGATTCTAAGAGTGGATTTTTTTTTTTTACATGGGCTCCTATTTTTTCCCCTACTGTCTTGCATTATAAAATTAGAAGTGTATTTTCAGTGGAAGAAACATTTTTCAATAAATAAAGTAAGGCATTGTCATCAATGAAGTAATTAAAACTGGGACCTGATCTATGATACGCTTTTTTCTTTCATTACACCCTAGCTGAAGGACATCCAGTTCCCCAGCTGTAGTTATGTATCTGCCTTCAAGTCTCTGACAAATGTGCTGTGTTAGTAGAGTTTGATTTGTATCATATGATAATCTTGCACTTGACTGAGTTGGGACAAGGCTTCACATAAAAAATTATTTCTTCACTTTTAACACAAGTTAGAAATTATATCCCATTTAGTTAAGTGCGTGATTTATATTCAGAACAACCTACTATGTAGCGTTTATTTTACTGAATGTGGAGATTTAAACACTGAGGTTTCTGTTCAAACTGTGAGTTCTGTTCTTTGTGAGAAATTTTACATATATTGGAAGTGAAAATATGTTCTGAGTAAACAAATATTGCTATGGGAGTTATCTTTTTAGATTTAGAATAACTGTTCCAATGATAATTATTACTTTTATATTTCAAAGTACACTAAGATCGTTGAAGAGCAATAGAACCTTTAAGACAGTATTAAAGGTGTGAAACAATGGCATTCAAAGTGTCTTTTGTAGAACTGGTTTTCAT